AGTTTAAGTGAACCCAATTAATAATTCAAGAATGACTTTGTAAGTTTCTTCCTCTATTACATCTGAATTCATTTTACATTTTACATCTATTACATTTGAATTCATTTTAATGAAAAAGCCTTTCAAAGTTGTCTTTCCAAAGGGAAGATTAATACACTATTTCTTAGAGATACCATCTAAAAAAGTTAGTATCTTTCTTTCTTTTTTCTTTTTTGGAAACTCGCGGTGGTGGTAATGTGAGTGAGTTTGTCAATCTTTGCCCCTACTGTGAATTTGAGAAGCAGAGGAAGAGAAAAAGAGAAAGACCCCCCCGCCCCCTGCCTCCCACCTCCCGCCTCCGCCCCTCCCTCTAGCACACAGCAGGTGCGCAAGGAGTGCAGTGTTAGCTGCTGCTGGACTGAGCTCCTCATCCTACACTTGCAGGGGTTGCTCTTTTGGACAGAAAGCTGGAATAAAATGTAAATTTTAGACTTCCACCAAGGCCAGGACTAGGGTGAAGGGACTAACGCACTAGTCTCAGGAGCAACTGTTAAGTAACGCTAATCCTGAATGAATGAAATAGTTTTAAAATTGAATGTAATCGCAAAGAAAAAAAACCCATGATAGACAAAATATTAAAACTTTAAATAAAGGCTTGCACTTGCAGAACCCAGGCTCACCGGCCTCTCCCTGCTCCTGGCCCGGTTTCCCAGCTTGGTTCTCTACAAGTCAGAATTCCTAGCAAAATCAAAGTGTGCGCGCGTCTGCCCGAGTACACGCCGCAGAGTTATTTCTGCCCCATCTTCCCTATTTGAACTCAAACAGGACAGCATTTTCCTGGGTGCAGCCCCTGCGTTGGGTGAACAGCGCAGTGATAAAGCCTGGCGTTCTCCACCTGCAGGCGGAGGCTGACGGCGCGGTCTTTGGCGCGAGTCCGTGCACCGCGGCCGCCCCGCCCCGGTGGGAGAGAGGGACGGAGGAAGCTGCCGGTATAACGGGAGGAGAGCGCCAGGCGGAGCTGGGGCGTCCCTCCCGCTCGCTTCTTGACTCGCGTTGGTGCCGGCCGCCTCCCGCGCCTAGTGTCCGGGACGCGCCTGAACCTGCCGCCTCCGTGCCTGGGGCGGCGCCGCGCGGCCCCCAGGCTCCCGCGGGGCCGACCTCGGAGACGCAGCTGGGGCCGGGCGCGGCTTGGCGGGAGGGTCTGCAGCGCCGAGGGAGGCTGCCAGTGCGTGAGGAAGAGAGCTAGAGACTGGACAGGGGAGACAGAGCAGCGTCGGAGCCGCGCAGGGGACGGGAGTGAGAGCGGGAGTGAGAGCAGGAACGACGCAGAGCGGCCGTCGCCGTGCCCGGGTCTCAGGGCGCCTGGCTGAAGTGAGCATGGCTTCAGTGGCCTGGGCCGTCCTCAAGGTGCTGCTGCTTCTCCCCACTCAGACTTGGAGCCCCGTAGGAGCAGGAAATCCACGTAAGTACAGCAAATGGTTTAAAACTTGCGCTTGTTAACCATATCACGGTATTTTTCCTGGCAGCTGACTGTGATTCCCCACTGGCCTCTGCCTTGCCTAGGTCATCCTTCAGCAGCTCCTCAGAGCTGTCCAGCAGCCACGGCCCGGGGTTTTCAAGGCTTAATCGAAGAGATGGTGAGTCTGCCTTTTTCCTTGTATTGCTCCTTACCATTTTTATACTTTTTCTGTTTCAAAAAAGGAGCTGGTGGCTGGACCCCACTTGTGTCAAATAAATACCAATGGCTGCAAATTGACCTTGGAGAGAGAATGGAGGTCACTGCTGTCGCCACCCAAGGAGGATATGGGAGCTCTGACTGGGTGACCAGCTACCTCCTGATGTTCAGTGATGGTGGGAGAAACTGGAAGCAGTATCGCCGAGAAGAAAGCATCTGGGTATGTTTCTAATAACAATAATTGCTACCTATATACATTGATCCCTTTCTCTGTTTTCTCCTAGGGTTTTCCAGGAAACACAAACGCAGACAGTGTGGTGCACTACAGACTCCAGCCTCCCTTTGAAGCCAGGTTCCTGCGCTTTCTCCCTTTAGCCTGGAACCCCAGGGGCAGGATTGGGATGCGGATCGAAGTGTACGGATGTGCATATAGTAAGTGGCCTTTATTCCCTGTGTGAAATCAATTAGAATTGCTTTTTAATATCTTCTTTCCTAGAATCTGAGGTGGTTTATTTTGATGGACAAAGTGCTCTGCTGTATACACTTGATAAAAAACCTTTAAAACCAATAAGAGATGTTATTTCTTTGAAATTTAAAGCCATGCAGAGCAATGGAATTCTACTTCACAGAGAAGGACAACATGGAAATCACATTACTCTGGAATTAATTAAAGGAAAGCTTGTCTTTTTTCTTAATTCAGGTAAAAAAATACTTGAACTTTATACCAGTAGTAGAAATAACTGTTTTTTTCCTTCTCCTTTAAGGCAATGCTAAGCTGCCTTCTACTATTGCTCCTGTGACCCTCACCCTGGGCAGCCTGCTGGATGACCAGCACTGGCATTCCGTCCTCATCGAGCTCCTCGACACGCAGGTCAACTTCACCGTGGACAAACACACTCATCATTTCCAAGCAAAGGGAGATTCCAGTAACTTGGATCTTAATTTTGAGGTTATTATAGATATATAGTTTAAATTAAATATACAATGTTATTTATGTCATTTTTCTTTCTAAGATCAGCTTTGGGGGAATTCTGTCACCCGGAAGATCACGGGCATTCACACGTAAAAGCTTTCATGGGTGTTTAGAAAATCTTTATTATAATGGAGTGGATGTTACCGAATTAGCCAAGAAACACAAACCACAGATCCTCATGATGGTAAGGAAGCCTAATGGGAAGGAAAGAAAAAACTGCTCAATGTGCTCTTTTGTTTTATTTATAGGGAAATGTGTCCTTCTCATGTCCACAGCCACAGACTGTCCCTGTGACTTTTCTGAGCTCCAGGAGTTATCTGGCTCTGCCAGGCAACTCTGGGGAGGACAAAGTGTCTGTCACTTTTCAATTTCGAACGTGGAACAGAGCAGGACATTTGCTTTTCGGCGAACTTCAACGTGGTTCAGGGAGTTTCGTCCTCTTTCTTAAGGATGGCAAGCTCAAACTGAGTCTCTTCCAGGCGGGACAGTCACCAAGGAATGTCACAGCAGGTAAGAGTTGTATTCCCATAAACCTGACATATGAGTTGTCTCTGACTGATTGTATTTCCTCCAGGTGCTGGATTAAACGATGGGCAGTGGCACTCTGTATCCTTCTCTGCCAAGTGGAGCCATATGAATGTGGTGGTGGATGATGACACAGCTGTTCAGCCCCTGGTGGCTGTGCTCATTGATTCAGGTGACACCTATTATTTTGGAGGTAAGAGAAGGCAACTGAATGACACTGGCAGTTGCTTTTGTCCTATTTTTGTCTTCATATTCAGGCTGCCTGGGCAACAGCTCTGGCTCTGGATGTAAAAGCCCCCTGGGAGGGTTTCAGGGCTGCCTAAGGCTCATCACCATTGGTGACAAAGCGGTGGATCCCATCTTAGTACAGCAGGGGGCGCTGGGGAGTTTCAGGGACCTCCAGATAGACTCCTGCGGCATCACAGACAGGTAAGGGCCATCCTAGGTCACTTTAGCTTGCCGGGAAACAGCAGTTGTATCTGTTTTCTTTTAGGTGCTTGCCCAGCTACTGTGAGCATGGGGGCGAGTGTTCCCAGTCGTGGGACACCTTCTCCTGTGACTGTCTAGGCACAGGCTATACGGGCGAGACCTGCCATTCCTGTAAGCCTCACACCTCCCTCTCGTTTCTGTCATTCTGGTTCTTATGGCTGGTGTTCTCCTACAGCTCTCTACGAGCAGTCTTGTGAAGCCCACAAGCACCGAGGGAACCCATCCGGGCTTTACTATATTGATGCAGATGGAAGTGGCCCCCTGGGACCATTTCTTGTGTACTGCAATATGACAGGTATGTTGATAATCGTTAGATGCATAGATCAGGTGATGCCTCTCCTTTGCCCGTTTCTGCTCAGCAGACTCCGCGTGGACGGTGGTGCGGCACGGTGGCCCCGACGCGGTGACCCTCCGAGGTGCCCCCAGCGGGCACCCGCTCTCGGCTGTGTCCTTCGCGTACGCAGCGGGCGCGGGGCAGCTGCGGGCCGCGGTGAACCTGGCGGAGCGCTGCGAGCAGCGGCTGGCTCTGCGCTGCGGGACAGCGCGGCGCCCGGACTCACGAGGTAAGCGCCACTGCTGGAGGCTACAGGGGCTCTAGATGTCATCTTTCTTATACTTGTCTTTCAGATGGAACCCCACTGAGCTGGTGGGTTGGAAGAACCAATGAAACACACACTTCCTGGGGAGGTTCTCTGCCTGATGCTCAAAAGTGTACTTGTGGATTAGAGGGGAACTGCATTGATTCTCAGTATTACTGCAACTGTGATGCTGGCCAGAATGAATGGTGATTTCCACATGATTTCCCTGCACAAAAATTAATTTTAATGGTTTCGGTTGTTGTTCTTTAGGACTAGTGACACAATAGTCCTTTCCCAAAAGGAGCACCTCCCAGTCACTCAGATTGTGATGACAGACACAGGCCAACCACATTCCGAAGCAGATTATACACTGGGGCCACTGCTCTGCCGCGGAGATAGTAAGTAGTGTCAAGAAAAAGCTTTATTTTCATTTCCTTTTGTCGTTTTCTCTATTGTAAACAGAGTCATTTTGGAATTCAGCTTCCTTCAACACTGAGACTTCATACCTTCATTTCCCTGCTTTCCACGGAGAACTCACTGCTGACGTGTGCTTCTTTTTTAAGACCACAGTTTCCTCTGGGGTGTTTATGGAGAACCTGGGGATCACAGACTTCATCAGGATTGAGCTGCGGGGTAGGCTGGCCACTCTGGACAAGTCACAGGGTGCTTGAGCAATATTCATATCTAATATTTCTAGCTCCCACAGAAGTGACATTTTCCTTCGATGTGGGGAATGGACCTTGTGAGGTCACGGTGCAGTCACCCACTCCCTTTAATGACAATCAGTGGCACCACGTGAGGGCAGAGAGAAATGTTAAAGGAGCGTCTCTTCAAGTTGATCAGCTTCCTCAGAAGATGCAGCCTGCCCCTGCTGATGGGCACGTTCGTTTACAGCTCAACAGCCAGCTCTTCATTGGTGAGTGCTGGTGGTTTATAACTGAATTTAGTACACATTTCTATTTGCAGTGTTTCCGTTGTAGGTGGAACGGCCACCAGACAGAGAGGCTTTCTAGGATGCATTCGGTCTCTGCAGTTGAACGGGGTGGCCCTGGATCTGGAAGAAAGAGCCACAGTGACGCCAGGAGTGGAGCCAGGGTGTGCAGGACACTGCAGCACCTATGGACACTTGTGTCGCAATGGAGGGAGATGCAGAGAGAAACGCAGGGGGGTCACCTGTGACTGTGCCTTCTCAGCCTATGATGGACCGTTCTGCTCCAATGGTAAGTGTGACCAAGGAGCAGGTTATAGGGAATTAACATAACAAAAATGTATTTATCATTTCAGAGATTTCCGCATATTTCGCAACTGGCTCCTCAATGACATACCATTTTCAAGAACATTACACTTTAAGTGAAAACTCCAGCTCTCTCGTTTCTTCATTACACAGAGATGTAACATTGACCAGAGAAATGATCACACTGAGCTTCCGAACCACACGAACTCCGAGCTTATTGCTGTATGTGAGCTCTTTCTATGAGGAATACCTTTCAGTTATCCTCGCCAACAATGGTGAATATCTTTTGTGTAAAGAAAAAGAGAACTAATTTTAAATGCCATTTATTTTTCTTTTTAGGAAGTTTGCAGATTAGGTACAAGCTAGATAGACATCAAAATCCTGATGCATTTACCTTTGATTTTAAAAACATGGCTGATGGGCAACTTCACCAAGTGAAGATTAACAGAGAAGAAGCCGTGGTCATGGTAGAGGTAATCCCACAAATGCAAAAGTCAAACTAACTTTGATGTTTGCTTCTCATGGGACATCTAATAGGTTAACCAGAGCGCAAAGAAACAAGTCATCTTGTCCTCAGGGACAGAATTCAACGCCGTCAAATCTCTCATATTGGGAAAGGTTTTAGGTAAGTAGGAGAAAGAGCTTTTTCCCAAAAAAGCCCTAACTGTGTGTTCCCCTTCTGTCCTCAGAGGCTGCCGGCGCGGACCCGGACACAAGGCGGGCGGCGACTAGTGGCTTCACTGGCTGCCTCTCGGCGGTGCGCTTCGGCTGCGCTGCTCCCCTGAAGGCGGCGCTGCGCCCCAGCGGCCCCTCCCGGGTCACCGTCCGCGGCCACGTGGCCCCTATGGCCCGCTGCGCGGCGGGGGCGGCGTCCGGCTCCCCGGCGCGGGAACTGGCTCCCCGACTCGCGGGGGGCGCAGGTGTGTGGCCCTCCACCCCTGCGCACCTGAAAATTAAACATCATTCTTCCTTTCCCTGTTGTAGGTCGTTCTGGACCAGTGGATGAGGGAGAGCCCTTGGTTAATGCAGACAGAAGAGACTCTGCTGTCATCGGAGGTAACAAGGCCCTGAATGACCTGGTGCTTGTCAATTATGATGTTTTATTCTTTTCTCTCCCTAGGTGTGATAGCAGTGGAGATATTTATTTTGCTTTGCATCACTGCCATAGCCATACGCATCTATCAACAGAGAAAGTTACGCAAAGAAAATGAGTCAAAAGTCTCAAAAAAAGAAGAGTGCTAGGACAGCTCTAAACAGTGAGCTCGATGTGCAAAACGCAGTCCATGAAAACCAGAAAGAGTGAGTCTTCTGATTGGCAGCTGTGGCTGTCTCTATCATCGTGACTGTGGACTTCCCTGCTGTTGCCATCAGGGTGCACACAGCAGGTGCAGTGCTGTCACCTGGCTGAAGATCTGCAGCCTCAGAGCCTCTGGGAGGTCCCTTTCTCCCTCGGTGAAACACAGTCCTCCACATCAATTTCCAAACAATGAATTAGGTATGGCCATTCATCACTGTTCAGTAGTTTCCCCGTCCAAAGGCTCTCTTCCAAAACTGCAGTTTGATCTGTGTTAATAATTGTGGGGTTTTAGATGAGAAAATGACTATAAAGCTGTGGCCCTACTTTATTTTTTAAAAATGACAGAACTTTTGTTCAGATGTAAAAGACAAAATTGCACTTTAATGTTTTTTGTTACTTGAAAACATATCTGGGATCCCTTTTTTTGGTCCTCTGCTGATATTATAAAACAAGAAATGCTTCTTGGACTACCTTCACTGGCATTTCCATAGTCCTGGAATCCAGAGCCAAGTGGCCTATCTAAAATTCACAGCCCTTTTATTCTCCTGTGTGATGGTTAATACAACACAGTTGAAGCCTGGAAACACTACCATTATTTTTGGTGTATTGCTTTTTCTAATTGACTGTTTTTAATGATTTTGATACATTTTAATGTTGAAATTAATATTGAATGTTAGCTATGAAATTTTAGTATTGAATTTTATAATGGAACAGAACATTGGTAGGTAACAAGATGCAAGAGGATGTCAATACAAGATTGTCTGCCTGTTTTTCTTTGTAATTTGTAATTACAGTTTTTGTAACTTGTGATTATGTTTTTAACTAAATTTACCACCAGATACAAACACTACTTCTTACACAGAGTTATCCTTTATTTATATCATTAAGACGTGAATGAAACATCATCCTAACTTACTTCCCCAAGATATTGAGAGGTCATATCTGTTTTTCATCATTCATTTCTTTTTCTAAAAGTTGTTACTGATATGCTTTTGATTTCCTATGACTCTATTATGTTGTACAGAACATCTTTTCAATTTATTAAAAAAAATAGCTTAACTGAAGATCACTAATTCCTTTTCTAAATTTTGAACTGCTCTAGGCATAAATATCATTGTGTATTATCCTTTCATCTAATCACTTTTGGAATGTAAACTGAAGGCTGTTCACTCCAAGTTAAGTTAACATTTACATGATGTTTATTAAATCTGCCAGTCTGATCAAAGGTTTATGACCATGGGGCCAAATTCCCATAGATTACCCAAAATTGAATATGTGCAGTTAACTGGAACATGTCTCATTAAGGTTTACATACACACTAAGACAGCAAAGGATTGGAATTAACTTTATGGAGACAGTTCCAGGGACTAATATTGAAGCAGTGGTTATTTGATAATGCATGGAACCACCATTTGGATTCAATAAACCAATTACATAAAAGCAATGATGCTACGCTCTTCATATTCCAGATACCAACTGCCTACCAAGGACTAATGAGATGGTATATTTCTTCCACATCAGGGCAAGCTGAAAATATATTGATTCAGCGTTACTGTTATGTAAATGAATTTCCATCTTCTCATATGTGTTATTTTTGAAAGAATGAATACACTCTCTGTCTTAAATCCGCTCTTAACAAATGATCTCTTCTCAGAATACTACATCTGTATTGAGAGTACAGACAGCCCATTGGTCACTGCACCTTTTGCAAGACAGCGAAACGGATGCATCAAATTGCATTGATACATCATCACCATCAATCTTTTGCACTGATTTTTAGACTTAATCTTCTTATTTGAAAATAAACTCATTTTTAAATAAAATAAAAAATATTTTAGGGAAAGCTCTATAAAATTAAAATTACAGAATTATATGCTTTTTAAAATTTATGCAAAAATGTGCAGACAAATGTATTCTGTATTGGTTTATGTATCACTTTGCCCTTGTATATTTTGAGATTATTAAGATTTGTTGACTTTTTTGGTTTGATATTTATCATCTGTTAAATTTTTCCTTTTAAATTATTAAATGCAAAGTGCAAGAAAAAGAGATAAATATTTACTGATTGCTAGATGTAAAAATATCTATGAATATATATATTTAAACTTCTGCCAGAGAGCAACCATCTGACAGTCAACTTACTAAAATCTAAATTGAGTACTTTTTACTGTTGCAGAGAATTAAGTCACTAAACGTTATTTAGATATATAGATGCTAGTTGCAAGTAACACCCTTTTGTAATATAAAAGTAAAAGCATAATAATTTCCCAACTTTTGTCTTCAAATTAAAAAAGAAAATAGCATATAATTACCATTCTTCATTTGAGAAAGCTGAAGATTCTGATGCTTAAAAACTTCAGAATTCTAATATTAAAAATAGAGTGGTTCATGTGACATTGAAGGCTTATCTCTGTAAAATAGTGACACTGGTGAGTGGTATTATCTCAATATTTTTGTCCAAATTCACCTTAGGAAGTCACTGTAAATCTTCATTGTTTCCTAAAAGTCATTATTACGGCATAAACTTAACATACTTTGATAGTAGTTAGTACTGATACGTGACATATTCTACCCCGTGTCTCTGTTACTCTGTCTCTATTACTGTGAAAAGTCACAGTAAATTTAACATTTTCTTCCAGACTGTGTATGATCTTTCATTGTAATAGAGACATGGAGTAGGATAAGTCATGTATTAACATATAAGATTTTTTTAACCTGCTCCCTCAGTTTTATAGATGAGACAAAGATAAGGTTGTAAGAGCTAATCTCTTCAAGTAGGCAGTACTAGTAAGTTGTCATGCGTGGACTGAACTCCTGGCACTTCTTTCTCTTAACTTCAATCCATAGAGAAGCCCACCTTCCTGCCTTCCCAGTATTATTTAGCAGAGGAGAAAATCATATTAGGCTGTTTGATACTCTGTTTGCCTAGACTGATCAATAATTCTGGATCTTTGTTCACATCTTCTCTGAAAGAATATTTGATGGGAAATCTTTTTTATTTTTTAATTTTTGTGTACATACTAGGTGCATATATTTATGGAGTACATGAAATGTTTTGATACAGGCATGCACTGTGAAATAAGCACATCATGGAGAATGGGGTATCCATCCCCTCAACATTTATCCTTTGTGTTACAAACAACCTGATTACACTCTGTATTTTAAAATATGCAGTTAAGTTTTTATTGACTATAGTCACCCTATTGTGCTATCATATAGTAAGTTTTACTCATTCTTTCTACTTTTTTTGTACCCATTAACCTATCCCCACCTCTGCCCCACCATTATCTCAGCTGTCTACTACTTTTTTCAGCCTTTACTAACCATCCTTCTACTCTATATCCATGAGTTCCGTTGTTTTGGTTTTTAGATCCCACAAATAAATGAGAACATGGCAATGTTTGTCTTTCTATGCCTGGCCTATTTCACT